CTGGCCTGGCCCGGCCGCGCGACCACCTCGGGCGAATGACACGCCGGGTCCCCAGACGGGGGCTCCGGCGCCGGGCGGGCAGCTCCACCACCGCAGGCGGCGCCGCGAGACCGCGGTCCTTGCAGCGGGGCAGCAGGTGCGGGGTGGGCCAGGCGTCCCGGGGCCCTGCCCGCTGCGCCTCAGAGCCGCGCCCCAGGCTCTCCTCGGCGCCGGCCCGGGCAGGACGCGATGCCCTGGAGGCGTCAGGGGCGCGGCCGGCCCAGCCCGAGCGTGGAGGCCGCGGCGGACGCAGGCCTGGCCCTGCTTACCTAGCGCTTTCCGCACCCGCGGCCCCGCGCCCGCTCCGCGCCAGCCTCAGCGCCTGCGCCGCCTCCGCTCGAGCCCGGCAGCGCGGCCTTAGGCACCTGCGCAACAGACACCGCGTCAGCGGTCGCCAAACGACGGCCCGGCGCCGCCCGCTGCCCGCCCCGCCAGGCCCGCGTCCCCCGGCCCGCACCGCCCCGCCGCACCCACCGAGGCCTCGGCGGGCGCAGGCGGCTCCCAGCGCGGCGAGGCTGCGGCGGCCGAGCAGCCCTCGGCCCACCACCATGACCCGGGCCGGGCTGGACTGCCGAGCTGCCCAGGACTGCAAAACACCGGCGTCGGCGCGTCGCAGCCAATCAGCGCCCGCCTCGCGCTGCCCTCAGCCAATCAGCGTCCACCTCGCACCGTCCGCCAACCAATCAACGCGCTCGCGCTCAACTTGTTTTGTCCGCGAGCCCCGACTGCCACGGGCCGGGAGACGGGCCTGGGAGCGGCGGCGGCGGCCCGAGAGCTGCGCCGGGAGAGCTGTGCCGCGAGCCTCCGCCTCTTTTTTGGCACCGCACAGTGGATCCCTGGAGGCCGAGCGCCACGCCGCCCGGGTACCCGGCAGATCGCGAGGTGGAACGGGCCGTCGCTGCGGGGGACAGCGTTCCGAGGCAGTTGGTCCTCTCCGGGATGCCGTAGGCATCAGCTGACCGGCCCAGCCCACGTGACTACAGGGGCACTTGATGGGAATCATGGCAGCATCCAGGCCATTGTCCCGCTTCTGGGAGTGGGGAAAGAACATCGTCTGCGTGGGGAGGAACTACGCGGACCACGTCAGGGAGATGCGCAGCGCGGTGTTGAGCGAGCCCGTGCTGTTCCTGAAGCCGTCCACGGCCTACGCGCCCGAGGGCTCGCCCATCCTCATGCCCGCGTACACTCGCAACCTGCACCACGAGCTGGAGCTGGGCGTGGTGATGGGCAAGCGCTGCCGCGCAGTCCCCGAGGCTGCGGCCATGGACTACGTGGGCGGCTATGCCCTGTGCCTGGATATGACCGCCCGGGACGTGCAGGACGAGTGCAAGAAGAAGGGGCTGCCCTGGACTCTGGCGAAGAGCTTCACGGCGTCCTGCCCGGTCAGCGCGTTCGTGCCCAAGGAGAAGATCCCTGACCCTCACAAGCTGAAGCTCTGGCTCAAGGTCAACGGCGAACTCAGACAGGAGGGTGAGACATCCTCCATGATTTTTTCCATCCCCTACATCATCAGCTATGTTTCTAAGATCATAACCTTGGAAGAAGGAGATATTATCTTGACTGGGACGCCAAAGGGAGTTGGACCGGTTAAAGAAAACGATGAGATCGAGGCTGGCATACACGGGCTGGTCAGTATGACATTTAAAGTGGAAAAGCCAGAATATTGAGTTATTTCTTAACAAGTTTCGAGAGAGAAGGGAGCAAGACAAGAGCAAGCAACGGCTATTAAATGTCACAATCCTTTAATTAGAAACCATTTATTGGCCGGACGCGGTGGCTCACGCCTGTAATCGCAGCACTTTGGGAGGCCGAGGCGGGCGGCTCACGACGTCAGGAGATCCAGACCATCTTGGCTAACAGGGTGAAACCCCGTCTCTACTAAAAATACAAAAAATTAGCCGGGCGTGGTGGCGGGCGCCTGTAGTCCCAGCTACTCTGGAGGCTGAGGCAGGAGAATCAATTGAACCCGGGAGGCGGAGCTTACAGTGAGCTGAGATTGCGCCACTGTACTCCTGGGCAACAGCGAGACTCCGTCTCAAAAAAAAAAAAAAAAAAAGAAACCATTTATTTTAAAAATGATTAGATTGCTATGCCTCAACTCATAGAAGATGAACCCTTCAAGAAAACGTGAAGTAGAACGGGTGGGCCAGAAATGAAAACAGGCAAGTAAAGTATTTCTTCGGAAAACATTTTATCAAACCAAATGTTAAAAAGACTTTCCTTTTGTAAAACTGGATTAGAGAAGACTTTTCAGTGGGTTATCTCTAGGATGATCAGTAGTTCAGCACTTAAAAACTGCAGAGAAAACTGAAAGTTATGTTCCAGATAACTTTCCGTTGTTTACCAAATTTTCTTAGATTTGGTCATCATCAGGAAGCATTTGTAAAAATAAAAATCTCCACAAATTACTGGCCCATCTCGGACTTGCTGAATCAATTTGATAGGATTAATCTCCAGTGAAGCTGTGTTTACAGGGCATTCCAAGTGATTCTTATCAGGAAATGTGAAAAACACTCCTGTACATAATCGGTTAATTTAAAATTTTACTTAATAAGTGAACAAGTAATGAAGATTTCACCTGTTTACTTAGGGTATCTACCCAGACCCATCGATTCTGAGTTCGGGAGATGATTTTGAAATTACTGTTTTCCAAATAAAGGTGCTCCCTTCTAAGTGGCTTACAAGGGTAATTTTTTTCCCCCCAGTAATGACGAGGAGGGATATTTCCTCCTTGTGGGGCTTCAGACCTTAGTCTTTGACCTTTGGCCTTCTGAGCACTGTGCTGTGTTAACACAGTTAATCAGCAACTGTACTTCCCAACCGGAGATAAGGAGGCTTTGTGGAAGTTGAATAGCCTGGGACTGCTGCTTTTGCTCTTGCCTGCACCCTCCTCTGAAAAAACATCCAGGCAAGATGCACAGCATAGCTGTCAATGCCTGGAGGAGTCCTTTGGGCTTCGGCAGGGGTTCCTGTTCGCGTTCACATCATCTGCTGGCCCCTGAAGAAAGCCTAGGACATCTGATTGAGTAGTAACGGTCCCCATGTATTGAACACAGTACTGTTAGGCACCATGCCAAGCAGTTTATTCTGTATTTCCACGTGTTATGTAACCAGCAACCAAGCCATAAGCTTAGTATGATCACTACCATCCCCATTACTCAGATGAAGACAGATCTAGAGGCTGCGAAGGCTGGCTAAAGTCACTCAGCTTAGTGGCAGAGCCGAGATGTAACCCAGCTCCCCCAAGACCAGAACGTGAAGTTTTGACCACAATGCAGGCTGCATCTTGTAAGTAGATACATAAGAAGAATCAGACACTTATTACAGCTCAATCGTTTGTTTTTGTTTGTAGAGACAGGGTCTCACTCTGTCGCCCAAGCTGGAGTGCAGCAGTGCTATCACAGCTCACTGCAGCCTCGAACTCCCGGGGTCAAGCAATCCTCCCTCAGCTTCCCGTTTCTGAGGTTACAGGTATGCACTACTCTTCTCTGGCTAATTGTTTTACATTTCTTCCTTTTTGCTATTTACCGTGCAGCCCAAAGTCTCCTCAGCAACACTTCCTGTGAGACTACAGGAATGAAGGGTGCCTGTGTGATCAGTCAGATCAATCAGCACATGGAAACTGAGAAAGACAGATTTAAAGTCCAAGGAGTTTTTGTTGCAAGTTGTGCACATGTTAGATGCTTCATTTACAATATAACCACAGCTGGAACTGAAAAGAAACAAAGACAATGATAAAATGTGATGCCCTAAGCTACAAATTTCATCTGTAGCAGAAAAAGAATTGTCACTAAAAACTCTACGACAGTGTGTGGAAAACTTACTGAGTGTTCAGTGCTATGCGGTCTACAAGACAGTCGTAAAAAACAGTAAAACACACTTTCTACGCAGCCATTCTCAGGAGTCATCTGAAACTGCGTACACCAGTCCTCTGCCTGCCCTCCTTCCCTCCCTCTGCCAAGCCCTCGAGGTCCATCCCAGTCTCATTTCCTTGCTGGGGCCCTCCCTTCTCGTATCCCAGCCTGCAGCCTTTCTCTCTTGGAACAGCAGCAGAGTGCACGCCTCAGGACTGACTGGTGCTGTTGCATCAGCTCCTTATTCTCACCTCCCTGGCTGGGAGTTCTGAGGGCAGGAACTGTGTCTTGTGCCTGGAAAGCACGAGTTCAACAGCTGCTCACTGGATGGGCCTGCACGGGGCCTTCTCTACAAATACAGAAAGCCTTGCAAGGCTGGCCGGGTAGCACCCAGATGCTATTAACACTGCTGGTGATACACTCTCCTCTCTTTCAGTGATTTATGCTATTCCATATTTCTGAAGCAAGCCTTACTTTAGCAATTTTAAACAGGGAAACTAATTCAAATTTCTCAAATAGGGGAAATGAACTGAAGATAGTGGTTTCTTATCTAGCCACAGATCACTTGGTCTAGCAAATTTTAGATGCTTTTCCTCAGATATCAATAATAAATGTACAGGAAAAAAATTAGTTTTTCAATTTTTGAAAACTATTTTTCA